TTAAATTAAGAAATTTAAAAATTGGACTAAATCACTGCCGCTAAGACAGAATTCCTCCATGCCCTGGAGTGGGTTCCTCCAGCACTCAGTTCCCAACCAGATAGGTCTTGGCTCCCACCTGGCCCTCTTGTCTGTCTAGCCCTGACTTTGTACTTGCCATTCATTTGATGTATCATGCATTTATCAAGGGCCCTCTGGGTGTGCACAGCACTGAACTAGATGAAATCTGATCAACTGTGAAGAAGAAAGGATGGTGTTATTAGTGTCCAAGTCTCATACATAAAACACCACTAACCTCCCACCCTACTGTCCCCTGCAGTGACCAGAAGGTGGGCCTGGTGGGGTCAAGGGAGCCACAGAGAATGTGCTGATATTAACACATGTGGGAACCAGCAGAATAGGGAGGCTCCAGGACATACTCATGACTTCAGGTCCAACTGGAAAAGAGAATAGAGAGGCTGGGCGCAGTGGTTCATGCCTGTAATCCCACCACTTTGGGAGGCCAAGGCGGGCGGATCTCCTGAGGTCAGGAGTTCAAGACCAACCTGGCCAACATGGTGAAACCCTGTCTCTACAAAAATACAAAAATTAGCTGGGCATGATGGCAGGTGCCTATAATCCCAGCTACTCAGGAGGCTGAGGTGGGAGAATGGCTTGAACCTGGGAGACGGAGGTTGCAGTGAGCCGAGATTGCACCATTGCACTCCAGCCTGGGTGACAGAGTGAGACTCCATATCAAAAAAAAAAAAAAAAGAATAAAAAGAAAAAGAAAAGAGAATAGAGAAATAACGGGGATGAGAAACTTTTCACTATGGATGTGGTAAAGTGTGGTTCTTCTGTACGCAGATCTCCAACTGTAAGAAAAATAGCACAGAACATTCAGAAGTTGTCTAGTTTCATCCTTTCTCCAGTGCCCCGCATCTCTTGCAAGGGAGTAAATTAATAAGTCAGGAGTTAGGACCCAGAGATATGTTTTAGACTTACACGATCTGACAGCTGACTGCAAATCAATGAAGTGCACTTTGAGAAGCGGCACACTCGGCGAGAGGGGTTGAGATTGTTTTATTCCACTCCAGGTGTTGCTGTCCTCTTGGGTTCCACTTCGGATTTTGAACCCCTGTATTTTCTTTTCAAAACCCCCTTTTCCAGTGGAAATGCTCTGTTGTTAAAAAGGAAGAAACTGTCTTTCTGAAACTGACATCACGATGCTCCCAGATTTTATGCTGGTTCTCATCGTCCTTGGCATCCCTTCCTCAGGTAAGCACAAGTCACAGTAAATTAAAACTACAGCCAGTATGGTTCATGCTTTTTGTTAATTCAGACGGAAAGTGCACCTTCTGACAGTGGTAACACAGGTGGAGATGTATGCTGTGCGTGAAAGAGCAGAGCTGCTTGCTGCCCCTGGATCTTGGTGAGGAGCAGGATTCCTGTACCTTCACAGGGAGCACAGCTGCGTAAGTGCAAACGCTAAGCATGTCAGGTCAGATTAACCCAGGTCCACCCATGATTCTTTTACAGCCACCACAGGTTTCAACTCAATCGCCGAAAATGAAGATGCCCTCCTCAGACATTTGTTCCAAGGTTATCAGAAATGGGTCCGCCCTGTATTACATTCTAATGACACCATAAAAGTATATTTTGGATTGAAAATATCCCAGCTTGTAGATGTGGTGAGTAATCCTTGGCACTTGGCTAAAAAGAATTACAGTATTTTTTAAATTTTCATTTTCTTAGGATGAAAAGAATCAGCTGATGACAACCAATGTGTGGCTCAAACAGGTAAATTTCAATCCAAGGATTGTGTCTGCTAAGAATAAAATCACAGTGTACTAATTTCATGCAGGAATGGACAGACCACAAGTTACGCTGGAATCCTGATGATTATGGTGGGATCCATTCCATTAAAGTTCCATCAGAATCTCTGTGGCTTCCTGACATAGTTCTCTTTGAAAAGTAAGTATCACATTGTTTCTTACTTATGGGGACGACTGCTAAGGTGAAACTGCTTTGATTGCAGTGCTGACGGCCGCTTCGAAGGCTCCCTGATGACCAAGGTCATCGTGAAATCAAACGGAACTGTTGTCTGGACCCCTCCCGCCAGCTACAAAAGCTCCTGCACCATGGACGTCACGTTTTTCCCGTTCGACCGACAGAACTGCTCCATGAAGTTTGGATCCTGGACTTATGATGGCACCATGGTTGACCTCATTTTGATCAATGAAAATGTCGACAGAAAAGACTTCTTCGATAACGGAGAATGGGAAATACTGAACGCAAAGGGGATGAAGGGGAACAGAAGGGACGGCGTGTACTCCTATCCCTTTATCACGTATTCCTTCGTCCTGAGACGCCTGCCTTTATTCTATACCCTCTTTCTCATCATCCCCTGCCTGGGGCTGTCTTTCCTAACAGTTCTTGTGTTCTATTTACCTTCGGATGAAGGAGAAAAACTTTCATTATCCACATCGGTCTTGGTTTCTCTGACAGTTTTCCTTTTAGTGATTGAAGAAATCATCCCATCGTCTTCCAAAGTCATTCCTCTCATTGGAGAGTACCTGCTGTTCATCATGATTTTTGTGACCCTGTCCATCATTGTTACCGTGTTTGTCATTAACGTTCACCACAGATCTTCTTCCACGTACCACCCCATGGCCCCCTGGGTTAAGAGGCTCTTTCTGCAGAAACTTCCAAAATTACTTTGCATGAAAGATCATGTGGATCGCTACTCATCCCCAGAGAAAGAGGAGAGTCAACCAGTAGTGAAAGGCAAAGTCCTCGAAAAAAAGAAACAGAAACAGCTTAGTGATGGAGAAAAAGTTCTAGTTGCTTTTTTGGAAAAAGCTGCTGATTCCATTAGATACATTTCGAGACATGTGAAGAAAGAACATTTTATCAGCCAGGTGAGTAAACTGGTATTCCTGATAATGCTGCCTTGAGTGAAAGGCATCTTTTTCTCTTTTGCAGGTAGTACAAGACTGGAAATTTGTAGCTCAAGTTCTTGACCGAATCTTCCTGTGGCTCTTTCTGATAGTGTCAGTAACAGGCTCGGTTCTGATTTTTACCCCTGCTTTGAAGATGTGGCTACATAGTTACCATTAGGAATTTAAAAGACATAAGACTAAATTACACCTTAGACCTGACATCTGGCTATCACACAGACAGAATCCAAATGCATGTGCTTGTTCTACGAACCCCGAATGCGTTGTCTTTGTGGAAATGGAACATCTCCTCATGGGAGAAACTCTGGTAAATGTGCTCATTTGTGGTTGCCATGAGAGTGAGCTGCTTTTAAAGAAAGTGGAGCCTCCTCAGACCCCTGCCTTGGCTTTCCCAGACATTCAGGGAGGGATCATAGGTCCAGGCTTGAGCTCACATGTGGCCAGAGTGCACAAAAAGCTGTTGCTACTTGGTGGAGGAACACCTCCTAGAAGCAGCAGGCCTCGGTGGTGGGGGAGGGGGGATTCACCTGGAATTAAGGAAGTCTCGGTGTCGAGCTATCTGTGTGGGCAGAGCCTGGATCTCCCACCCTGCACTGGCCTCCTTGGTGGTTTTGTCTGAGCTGCAAACTGGGGCCGTGTTATGCTTGTTAGCAATGGGCCAGGCAAATCTCAACAAGGGTTTGGGGATTACACTGGCAGGATAGCTGGCACTGCACACTTAACAATAACACAGATTCCAAGTTGCCTGGCCTACCGAAGCAGGTGTTATTCATGGTTTATTCCCAGCATGATAAGGCTTTCAGATGGTGAAACTGGAGCCCACTGTGAGCTGTGACTTCCTTTAAGGTCATGCATACCAAAATAACTCACAATAGAAACAAAGCCCTTTGCTACCAGAAGTGGATTCATTAATACCCATTATCTTTTCCTAGTAAACTAGTGTACAGAACATTCTCTGATTAATGGTTTTTGATGTCACCT